CATCCTGTGACCCAAAAATGGAGAGAGGGGCCAATGAGAGGCAGAGAGGTGGGAGGAGGTGCAGAGAAAAAAGCTCTTGCCACTGCCCCCACCCAATATTTCCCCTCCCTTCAAGGTCTGAGGTCATTGGTCTGGTGGTGGGGATGCCTCGGAGTTTCCCAGGCTGACGTCAGGGTTATACCTCTCGGAGGTTCTAGGGCAGGGAAGTGGGGAGGGGAGGTTCCCTGAGATCTCTGTCTTTGAGTTTGGAGTTTGTCTCTGAGACAGATTTCGGAGGGGTCTTTCAGTATTTGTGTGGAGATCTTTCTTAGGATTGAGTTTCCTTTTATGCTTCTGGTTTGGGGGGTTTCTATGTTTCAGGGTCTGTGGTCGCACTCTGAGGTCTTTCGAAGTCTTCTTCATGAATTTTGGGTCTCTGAGTTGTCCATCTCCGGACCAGCTGAAGTCTCTATCTCCCCTTAAGTCAGGAGTGTCTCTGTCTCTAAGTTATCAGTCTCTGAGATCTGAGTCTGGGGTCTCTTTCTAGGTCTGAGTTCTCTAAGCTCTAATTCTACATCTGGCTCTTTCTGAATCTGGGCCTCATCTTTTTCTGAGTCTAGGTCTCAGGTCCTGGTCCCTGAAATCATCATCTCAGGGTCTGGAGTCTAAGATATCTGTAGGTATGGAGAACCCTTTTTAGACTGGATTTTCAGATTTTGATATTGAGCTTCTCTCTCTGGGGGATCTGGGGTCGTTTTTTCCTCAAATCAGGAGTCTCTTTTCCTCTAGATTTTGGCCCTGTGTCTCAAATTACCCCACAGTGGGGGGTGGTGAAGTATCTTTCTCTGTGGGTCTAGGGTCTCTCTGTCTCAGGGTCTGGGGTCTGCATCTTTAGGACCTCTGTCTCTCTCTGGTGTGTTTTTGAGTCAGGGGTCTCTCTCTCTCTCACAATCTGGGCCTCCCGGAGTAGGGGTGGGGGCTGCAGAGTCTCTCCCTCCTCCTCCTCCTCCTGCTCTCTTCGCTCTCGCTCGCTCCCCCGCCCCCCCTCTCTCTCGGCTGCCGCTGCTGCCGTTGGCTCTTATTCTCCTCCTCCTCCTCCTCTCTCCTCCTCTCTGCTTCTCTCTGCTCCTCTCTCCTCCTCTCTCCTCCTCCTCCTCCTCCACCTCCTCCTCCTTCTCCCCCTCTTTCTCCCCCTCTTTCTCTCTTCTTTCTCCCCCGTCCCCCCGCCCCCTCCCCCCAGGCCTGATGAGCAGGTCTCGAGCCTCCATCCATCGGGGGAGCATCCCCGCGATGTCCTATGCCCCCTTCAGAGGTACGTGGTGGGGGGAGGGGGAGGGCCATATGCCTTACTGTTTCTGTGTGTCTCTGTCCTCCAGATGTACGGGGACCCTCTATGCACCGAACCCAATACGTTCATTCCCCGTATGATCGTCCTGGTTGGAACCCTCGGTTCTGCATCATCTCGGGGAACCAGCTGCTCATGCTGGATGAGGATGAGGTGAGTGTGGTGAGAAGGCTGGGAAAACGCATAGGGAGGTCTGACACACCCCCACCTCCCCTAGATACACCCCCTACTGATCCGGGACCGGAGGAGCGAGTCCAGTCGCAACAAACTGCTGAGACGCACAGTCTCCGTGCCGGTGGAGGGGCGGCCCCACGGCGAGCATGGTACGGCGGCCGAGCAGGCTCTCATGACCCGGAACTTCCCTTCTGGCCATTTCCTCCCCTCCAGAATACCACTTGGGTCGCTCGAGGAGGAAGAGTGTCCCAGGGGGGAAGCAGTACAGCATGGAGGGTGCCCCTGCTGCGCCCTTCCGGCCCTCGGTGAGTGGTGCCTACCAGATGTGGCTCAGTTGCCCAACCCACCCCATCCCCATTTCCCCCCCAGCAAGGCTTCCTGAGCCGACGGCTAAAAAGCTCCATCAAACGAACGAAGTCACAACCCAAACTTGACCGGACCAGCAGCTTTCGCCAGATCCTGCCTCGCTTCCGAAGTGCTGACCATGACCGGTACAGGGGCTGGAGCATGTGGGATGAGATTGTCCCTTCCTCTCCTGAACCTCCTGCCTGCCAGGGCCCGGCTGATGCAAAGCTTTAAGGAGTCACACTCTCATGAGTCCTTGCTGAGTCCTAGCAGTGCAGCTGAGGCATTGGAGCTCAACTTGGATGAAGATTCCATTATCAAGCCAGTGCACAGCTCCATCCTGGGCCAGGAGTTCTGTTTTGAGGTACTGGGTCTGGTGGGCTGGGGAGGGCCAAAGCCCTTTCCCTCAACTCCACACTCCTTTCTAGGTAACAACTTCATCAGGAACAAAATGCTTTGCCTGTCGGTCTGCGGCCGAAAGAGACAAATGGATTGAGAATCTGCAGCGGGCAGTAAAGCCCAACAAGGTATTGGGGAATAAAGGGGACACAACCTGTGTCCTTTAACATCATGCCCACCCCACCATGCCAGGACAACAGCCGCCGGGTAGACAATGTGCTAAAGCTGTGGATCATAGAGGCCCGGGAGCTGCCCCCCAAGAAGCGGTACTACTGTGAGCTCTGCCTGGATGACATGCTGTATGCACGCACCACCTCCAAGCCCCGCTCTGCCTCTGGGGACACCGTCTTCTGGGGCGAGCACTTCGAGTTTAACAACCTGCCGGCTGTCCGTGCCCTGCGGCTGCATCTGTACCGTGACTCAGACAAAAAGCGCAAGAAGGACAAGGCAGGCTATGTCGGCCTGGTGACTGTGCCAGTGGCCACCCTGGCTGGGCGCCACTTCACAGAGCAGTGGTACCCTGTAACCCTGCCAACAGGCAGTGGGGGATCTGGGGGCATGGGTTCGGGAGGGGGAGGGGGCTCGGGGGGTGGCTCAGGGGGCAAGGGCAAAGGAGGTTGCCCGGCTGTGCGGCTGAAAGCACGTTACCAGACAATGAGCATCTTGCCCATGGAGCTATATAAAGAGTTTGCAGAGTATGTCACCAACCATTATCGGATGCTGTGTGCAGTCTTGGAGCCCGCCCTGAATGTCAAAGGCAAGGAGGAGGTTGCCAGTGCACTAGTTCACATCCTGCAGAGTACAGGCAAGGCCAAGGTGAGTGTTGTGCCCTCAGGGAAAGGTGACTTGAGGCTGACACTTGGATTTTCCTGGGCCTCAGGACTTCCTTTCAGACATGGCCATGTCTGAGGTAGACCGGTTCATGGAACGGGAGCACCTCATATTCCGCGAGAACACGCTTGCCACTAAAGCCATAGAAGAGTATATGAGACTGATTGGTCAGAAATACCTCAAGGATGCCATTGGTATGGCCCACACTCAGGCCCTCTTCTTCCCATGACCACACCCTCTTGTGCCCCCACCCCCCAGGAGAATTCATCCGTGCTCTGTATGAATCTGAGGAAAACTGCGAGGTAGACCCTATCAAGTGCACAGCATCCAGTTTGGCAGAGCACCAGGCCAACCTGCGAATGTGCTGTGAGTTGGCCCTGTGCAAGGTGGTCAACTCCCACTGGTGAGACTGGGAACGCTGGGCTGGGGGGCCAGTCTCTCTCTGTCTCCCCGACCCTTCCCCCCAGCGTGTTCCCGAGGGAGCTGAAGGAGGTGTTTGCTTCATGGCGGCTGCGCTGCGCAGAGCGAGGCCGGGAGGACATCGCAGACAGGCTTATCAGCGCCTCACTCTTCCTGCGCTTCCTCTGCCCAGCGATTATGTCGCCCAGTCTCTTTGGGCTTATGCAGGAGTACCCAGATGAGCAGACCTCACGAACCCTCACCCTCATTGCCAAGGTCATCCAGAACCTGGCCAACTTTTCCAAGTGAGGGAAGCTTCAGGAGTGGGCAGGGCAGGATGTGACCTTTATCTTCTGCATTCTTGGCTAGGTTTACCTCAAAGGAGGACTTTCTGGGCTTCATGAATGAGTTTCTGGAGCTGGAATGGGGTTCCATGCAGCAGTTTTTGTATGAGATCTCCAATCTGGACACGCTAACCAACAGCAGTAGCTTTGAGGGTTACATCGACTTGGGCCGAGAGCTCTCCACACTGCATGCCCTACTCTGGGAGGTGCTGCCCCAGCTCAGCAAGGTCAGCAGATCCCCTCTTTGCCCTATCCCCAGTGAGCCCCCAGGTAACAGCCTCACCCTTCCAGGAAGCCCTCCTGAAGCTGGGTCCACTGCCCCGGCTCCTCAACGACATCAGCACAGCTCTGAGGAACCCCAACATCCAAAGGCAGCCAAGCCGCCAGAGTGAGCGGCCCCGGCCTCAGCCTGTGGTACTGCGGGGGCCATCGGCTGAGATGCAGGGCTACATGATGCGGGACCTCAACAGGTGAGCACCCTGGGACAGCCAGGCCTGTGCCCCTGTGCTCGCCCCTCTTTCCATCTCTCTCCAGCTCCATCGACCTTCAGTCCTTCATGGCTCGAGGCCTCAACAGGTGAGGGGCTCTCCCCTCCCCCGCCCTCCTCTTTCTGCTTGTGTGCCCCCTTCCCTTCTGACAGCTCTATGGACATGGCTCGCCTCCCCTCCCCAACCAAGGAAAAGCCACCCCCACCACCGCCTGGTGGTGGTAAAGACCTGTTCTATGTAAGCCGTCCACCCCTGGCCCGTTCCTCACCAGCATACTGCACGAGCAGCTCGGACATCACAGAGCCAGAGCAGAAGATGCTGAGTGTCAACAAGAGTGTGTCCATGCTGGACTTACAGGGTGATGGGCCTGGTGGCCGCCTCAACAGCAGCAGTGTTTCGAACCTGGCGGCCGTAGGGGACCTGCTGCACTCAAGCCAGGCCTCGCTGACAGCAGCCTTGGGGCTACGGCCTGCGCCTGCCGGACGCCTCTCCCAGGGGAGTGGCTCATCCATCACGGCGGCTGGCATGCGCCTCAGCCAGATGGGTGTCACCACAGACGGTGTCCCTGCCCAGCAACTGCGAATCCCCCTCTCCTTCCAGAACCCTCTCTTCCACATGGCTGCTGATGGGCCAGGTCCCCCAGGCGGCCATGGAGGGGGCGGTGGCCATGGCCCACCTTCCTCCCATCACCACCACCACCACCATCACCACCACCGAGGTGGAGAGCCCCCTGGGGACACCTTTGCCCCATTCCATGGCTATAGCAAGAGTGAGGACCTCTCTTCCGGGGTCCCCAAGCCCCCTGCTGCCTCCATCCTTCATAGCCACAGCTACAGTGATGAGTTTGGACCCTCTGGCACTGACTTCACCCGTCGGCAGCTTTCACTCCAGGACAACCTGCAGCACATGCTGTCCCCTCCCCAGATCACCATTGGTCCCCAGAGGCCAGCCCCCTCAGGGCCTGGAGGTGGGAGCGGTGGGGGCAGCGGTGGGGGTGGCGGGGGCCAGCCGCCTCCATTGCAGAGGGGCAAGTCTCAGCAGTTGACAGTCAGCGCAGCCCAGAAACCCCGGCCATCCAGCGGGAATCTATTGCAGTCCCCAGAGCCAAGTTATGGCCCCGCCCGTCCACGGCAACAGAGCCTCAGCAAGGAGGGCAGCATTGGGGGCAGCGGGGGCAGCGGTGGCGGAGGGGGTGGGGGGCTGAAGCCCTCCATCACCAAGCAGGTAGGTGAAGGCAGGAGGAAGGCGGGCTGGGTTCTCTGTTCGCCCTCACTGTGCCTTGTCCCAGCATTCTCAGACACCATCCACATTGAACCCCACAATGCCAGCCTCTGAGCGGACAGTGGCCTGGGTCTCCAACATGCCTCACCTGTCGGCTGACATCGAGAGTGCCCACATCGAGCGGGAAGAGTACAAGCTCAAGGAGTACTCAAAATCGATGGATGAGAGCCGGCTGGATAGGGTACGATGGGCTCTACCAGCTCCAAGCCCCAGTCATAGTGCGGGGTCGTGTGCCCGGCGGGCAGGTGAAGGAGTACGAGGAGGAGATTCACTCACTGAAAGAGCGGCTGCACATGTCCAACCGGAAGCTGGAAGAGTATGAGCGGAGGCTGCTGTCCCAGGAAGAACAAACCAGCAAAATCCTGATGCAGTATCAGGCCCGACTGGAGCAGAGTGAGAAGAGGCTAAGGCAGCAGCAGGCAGAGAAGGATTCCCAGATCAAGAGCATCATTGGCAGGTGAGGGGCGGCCTGGGGAGGGGGTTGTGAGGGCCACTAACCCCACTGAAGCCCGTCCCTTCAGGCTGATGCTGGTGGAGGAGGAGCTGCGCCGGGACCACCCCGCCATGGCTGAGCCGCTGCCAGAACCCAAGAAGAGGCTGCTCGACGCTCAGGTGGAAATTACAATGTCATTTATCTTCTCCGTAAGTCCGCGCTCTCCTTTTTGGTGTCTTGCAGGAGAGGCAGCTTCCCCCCTTGGGTCCAACAAACCCGCGTGTGACGCTGGCCCCACCGTGGAATGGCCTGGCCCCCCCAGCCCCACCACCCCCACCCCGGCTGCAGATTACGGAGAACGGCGAGTTCCGAAACACCGCAGACCACTAGCCCACCCAGCATCAGAGACCTTCTCTTCCTTTCCTGTGCACCCCACCCTGTAACAGCACCAACCACCAGGATTGGACATCACCGAGGAACAGCGGGATTGCCTCCCCGAATGCCTCCCTGGGAGGCACACTGATTGCCCACCCCCACCACTGCACCATTTCCAGGAGGGAGAGTGGGGACCCTCAGCCGCCCCCTTTTCCTTCCCATTGGGGTGCTGCCCTCTCTTTGACCCCCAGGGACCCTTGCCCCAGGACACCGCCTACCCCGTACAGACCCCTTCACTCCGGGGTGCTATCCCCATCCTCTGCCTCATCGTTCCCCTGAGCACTGGGGGACAGACCCTCACCCCCACCCTGGGGGTGTGGCACCTCCAAACTTTCAACTTCAGGGTGATTTTTTTAGCAGTAACCAGAGCTGACAATCTAACTCCCCTCCACCGCCCCATTTTGGCCTCCCCTGCCCCCCTTGTTATGGGGAGGGGACCCCGGGTGAGGGGGCCCTATTACCCCTTGATTTCTCAGGAGCGTCTGGGGGGGCTCAGCACGCACAAACTCCTTCTCCTTCTACCACTCTTAAATTTACTCCCTCCCCACCCAGAACCCAGATGGGGTGGAGGGGGCCACCGGGGCAGGGAGGGGGCGGCAAGGGGGGAATGGGAGTTGTCTCCCCTTCTCCCCACACCTGATCTGCTCTCGGCTGGTCCCAGAGCGGGGTGAGGGGGCTTATGCCCCCCCCTCCCCCAGTGTGTTGGGTGGGGTGGAATTGAGGTTAGGGTGAGGGGTCAGGGTTTAGGAGGGTGTGTATGTTGGGAGGACAGGCTAGTTGATCTGTCCTACTCTGACACACAGTCCCCTCTGCCCCTTCCTTCTCTCTTCTTGGTCTCTACTCCCAGGGGGAGGGGGGAACTTACTCTAGGAAAAGCCATGTCTCTCTCCCCCAGGGTGGGGGGACCTGTGTTGGAGGAGGGGTGTTGGGGGGCCCCCTTCCATGACTCTGTCCCCTGGGGGAGGTAGGACAGGGCTGGGCTTCCCTCTCATCCTCCCCCTCCCAATCTCCTTCCACCTCCCTCCCTCCCGCCAGCTCCACGATTTTTCGGTGTTTCTCTGTACATAGTTTTCTGGCGGGATAGGGGAGGTAGGATGGATGGGGTTTGGGGTGGGTAGGCCATGGGAGGGGAGAAGCCCCTCCTTGGCACCCCCTCTTCCCTGACTGCTGTCCCCTACCCAGCCTTGCCCCCTTCATCCTTTTGCGTTTGGTATTGAGACTCTCCTAGACTCTACTCCTCTTTCTTTTGTATGGACAGTTCCCCTTCAGTCCCATCCCCCTACACATACACCCAGCCGGGGCCAAATTTATACTTATATAAAAGTTGTAAATATGTGAAATTTTATCCCTGTGCCCTTTCCCCACCTCAGGCCCTACCCCTGGACCCTCCCCAACCTTCCTTCTCTCTTCTTTGGCTGTTGTAATTATCTGGGGTTTGTACTGTACATATCCGGGGTGTGTGTGTGTGGGCTGGGGGCAACCCTTCTGTACAGAGCTTCCTGGCCCCCTCCCCCCCCGCCCCTCTGCTTCCCTCCCCACCCACCACCTCAAGGGTAGGGAGTTGCTCTTCCTACCTGTTTTATTTTGTTTTCTCGTTCTCCCTCCCCACCCCACTCCCAGCCTTATCTATCCCCCCTCACTGTCCCCTTTTCTCCACTCCCAGCCCCATTTCCTTTTTTTCTGGAGTGTGTGGTGAAACAGAAAAAAACATGTTTAATAAACGGAGATTGTTCTTTTATCGCTGTGCCGACTTTCTTAGGCAGGGCTCTC